CCTTTTTAAATGTTCTGAAGTGCCCTGCTTATCTGAGCTAGTTCAAATTTTCGCTTTACTTCCCTTTTGATTTCTTTACAGATTACGGAAATAGAACTTGTTTTTCCATGTATTTAATAATTTTATTCACTTGTTGGCAGTTTTTTATTTTCTTGGGTGAAAATGAGTAGATTGATTTGGGAGGCGAAAGTGGGAGGTTCACTTGAGGCTAGGAGTTCAAGACCAGCCTGGACAACAAACGAAATCCCGTCTCTACAAAAAATTAAAGAATTTGCCGGGCTTGGTGGCATGTACCTGTAGTCTCTACTACTCAGGGGACTGAAGCGGAAGGTTCGCTTGAACCCAGGAGATGGAGGCTGCAGTGAGCTATGATCATGCCATTGCACTCTAACCTGGGTGGCAGAGCTAGACCCTGTCTCAAATAAATAAATAAAGTAATAAATAAGTAAATAAAGTAATAAATAAGTAAATAAAGTAAAAAATAGAGAGAGATAAAGAGGTATGGTATGAGAAAGCCTTGGGCACGCTTCCCATATCCTCATCCCAAATTTCCGATCCCTGGGAATATCACGCCCTTTCTTCTGTTCCAGTCCTGCCTGGAACTCCCTGCGCACACCTGTGACTCCTCATGCAAGAGGTAGATGAAGAAATGACCCACTGAGTACAGGAAGTATCTCCTTTGGTAAACCCGGATTAAGTTCTGCTAAAATGCAAGTATCTCCCATCTCCCCATCCCCCGCAGACCAAGTACAGTGAAGGGGACGAGGGGAAGAAGTCCACCCTGCGTTTGAGGGCTGGGGCCAAGACCCCTCATTCCCGCTTCACTCATCTATGCTTCACATCTCCTGTCATTCACATCTGTCAAGATGCAGGGGGCAGAGCCCGAAGCTGTACCCAATCAGGGGCACCGGGGAGGAGCTCTGCGATCGGTCCAATCAGGCGCGCCGTCGGGGACGCAGCTGCAGACGTTCAACCTTCTCGCGGGATTTTCATTTCTCGCGTCTGCCGTACTTGGTTTCGCTTCGCTAGTCCCAGAGGCCCAGAGTGGCTCGCCTGGAGTCTCTGTGGCGCGGTTTCCTGTACCTGCCTTGGGATCCGGAGGGAGGAAGCTGGGACACCCGGGAGTCAGGAAATGGTGAGTGTGTCGGGCCCTGCGTCCCGAGACAGATACTGAGCAGTCTCCACATATTTGTTGTCAGAAAAAATGACATCACAGGTCAGAACCTTACATCGACTTGGTGAGTGGTTGCTGGTGAGAATTAAGACCCTGGAGGAGGGAGCATTTCCACACTGAGAAGGGGACAGTAGGGTGAGTAGTGCTCTGCGGATTATATTTTCTAAATTCTCCTCTCCACATATGTGGGATGTTTCAGGACTCGGTGGCTTTTGAGGATGTAGATGTGAACTTCACCCAGGAGGAGTGGGCTTTGCTAGATCCTTCCCAGAAGAATCTCTACAGAGATGTGATGTGGGAAACCATGAGGAATCTGGCCTCTATAGGTAAGGATTGTATACTTCCATCACTTAGCAATTAATTCAGAATTTTTCTGGGTCTCTGTTTTAGGGAAAAAATGGAAGGACCAGAACATTAAAGATCACTACAAACACCGAGGGAGAAATCTAAGGTAATTTGTACTCAGAGAAAGCAAATTCACTTATCCTTAGTAATGTCCGTCTCATTTTTTACAGAAGTCATATGTTAGAAAGACTCTATCAAACTAAGGATGGTAGTCAGCGTGGAGGAATTTTTAGCCAGTTTGCAAATCAGAATCTGAGCAAGAAAATCCCTGGAGTGAAACTCTGTGAAAGCATTGTATATGGAGAAGTCAGCATGGGTCAGTCATCCCTTAATAGACACATCAAAGATCACAGTGGACATGAACCAAAGGAATATCAGGAATATGGAGAGAAGCCAGATACACGTAACCAGTGTTGGAAACCCTTCAGTTCTCACCACTCCTTTCGAACACATGAGATAATTCACACTGGAGAGAAACTCTATGATTGTAAGGAATGTGGAAAAACCTTCTTTTCTCTCAAAAGAATTAGAAGACACATCATCACACACAGTGGATATACACCATATAAATGTAAGGTGTGTGGGAAAGCTTTTGATTATCCCAGTAGATTTCGAACACATGAAAGAAGTCACACTGGAGAGAAACCCTATGAATGTCAGGAATGTGGAAAAGCCTTCACTTGTATCACAAGTGTTCGAAGACACATGATAAAGCACACTGGAGATGGACCTTATAAATGTAAGGTATGTGGGAAACCCTTTCATTCTCTGAGTTCATTTCAAGTGCATGAAAGAATTCACACTGGAGAAAAACCCTTTAAATGTAAGCAATGTGGTAAAGCCTTCAGTTGTTCCCCAACCTTACGAATACATGAAAGAACCCATACTGGAGAGAAACCTTATGAATGCAAGCAGTGTGGGAAGGCCTTCAGTTATCTCCCCTCCCTTCGACTACATGAAAGAATTCACACTGGTGAGAAACCCTTCGTATGTAAACAATGTGGTAAAGCCTTTAGATCTGCCAGTACCTTTCAAATACATGAAAGGACTCACACTGGAGAAAAACCTTATGAATGTAAGGAATGTGGGGAAGCATTCAGTTGTATCCCAAGTATGCGAAGACACATGATAAAACATACTGGAGAAGGACCTTATAAATGTAAGGTATGTGGGAAACCCTTTCATTCTCTGAGTCCATTTCGAATACATGAAAGAACTCACACTGGAGAGAAACCTTATGTATGTAAACATTGTGGTAAAGCTTTCGTTTCTTCAACATCAATTCGAATACATGAAAGAACTCATACTGGAGAGAAACCCTATGAGTGTAAGCAATGTGGGAAAGCCTTCAGTTATCTCAACTCCTTTCGAACACATGAAATGATTCACACTGGTGAGAAACCCTTTGAATGTAAGCGATGTGGTAAAGCCTTTAGATCTTCTAGTTCCTTTCGACTACATGAAAGGACTCACACTGGACAGAAACCCTATCATTGCAAGGAATGTGGGAAAGCCTATTCTTGCCGTGCCAGCTTTCAGAGACACATGTTAACACATGCTGAAGATGGACCACCTTATAAATGCATGTGGGAAAGCCTTTAATGCTCTGGGTTCATGTCAGATACATTAAAATACTCACTGAAGAGAAGCCCTATGAATGTAAGTAACGTGGGAAAGCATGAAATTCTGTCAGTGCCTTTTTTAATACATGAAAGAATTCTAGAGAGAAGCCATATACATGTAAGTAACATGGGAAAGCTTTCAATCATTTTAGTTCCTTTCAAATACATGAAAGAACTCATCATGGAGAAAACCAAACAAATGCTTTTTGGAAAGGAACCCATATTTGAGAGAAACCCTGGGTAAAGGGTGTAGGAAAGGTTTTGTCATCACACAACCCTGTCACACATGAATGTGTAGTGGAGAGAACCTTGGTAAATGTAAAGAGTGTGGGAGAGCCTTTAGTCATTTTAGTTCCACTTGAAGCCATGAAAGAACACACAAAAGAGAAAGCTCTTGAATATAAGCAATGTCCACACGTTTTTAGCCAGCCCACATGCTTTCAACAACATGTAAGAATGTACCCTGGATCAAAACACTATAAATGTGAAAACTACAAGGAAGGTTTTCCATTATACTTTTAAAGTCATTTGAGGGCTCTGGCTCTGTGGCTTTGTGGGTTAAAGTACTTGTCTGGCAAACAGGAGATGCTGGATTTCAATCCCAGCAGGGCCTCACTAGTTGAGGTATTGAATTTGAACAGATGTTTTGGCTCTGGCTGGGTGTGGTGGCTCACACCTGTAATCCCAGCACTTTGGGAGGCTGAGGCAGGAGGATCACTTGAGGTCAGGAGTTTGAGACCAGTGTGCAAAACATAGCAAGACCTCATCTCAGAAAAAAAAAAAAAGTCATTTGAAAACTTCTAATACAGCAAAATCCTATAAATGTAAGTACTTCAAAAAGCCTCATGCATAGCGGGTCATGTAGTCTCTAGAAAATACATAACCTGATGGAAATGTAGAAGCTATATGTATATTTTGTTAATTAGTGGCTCATATTTAAAATAGTTCTCTGACTATGGATTTCAAATGCTTAATCTCACAAAGAAATGTTAAATTGATATAATCCTGTAAGTAATCTGAAAGCAATAGTGCATGAATTTCATAGGTAGTGTTGTTTTAGGTCAGTAAATAAAATATTTGTCTTTCCATTTTGAAATGTGTTTAATCCAACAATGAATTTAAATGTGTTTCTCATATTCAGGTATGTTAAATTGTATATGGTTGCTTAATTGTTCTGTGATTGAGGACCACTGAAAAATAAGTCTTAATAAATGTTGGTATGAACCTACTTGCTTCATTTAGCAGGTTCTTGATTCCCTTTCCACATTATATACATTCCATCATATTTATTGGAACAGCTCCTTTTTTTTCCTTTTTTCTTTTTTCTTTCTTCTTTTTTCTTTTTGAGACAGGGTCTCGCTCTGTGCTCTGTTGCCCAAGCTGGAGTACAGTGGCATGATCTCGGCTCATTGCAACCTCTGCCTTCTGGGTTCAAGTGATTCTCCCACCTTAGCCTCCTAGGAAGCTGGGACTACAGGCATGTGCCACCACACCTGGCTAATTTTTTGTATTTCTAGTAGAGATGGGGTTTCACCATGTTGGCCAGGCTGGTAGAACTCCTGACCTCAAGTGATCCACCCACCTCAGCCTCCTAAAGTCTGGGATTACACGTGTGAGCCATCACACCTAGCCCATTTTTTTTTTCTTGGCTCAAATAATTTTATTTTGCTTCCTATTAAAGAGTTGTTGTTAATTCTAAGTATGTAAAGTTTATCACAGACTGTAGTCTCGTGAATTATTATTTTAACCTGTTGTTCTTTACTCCTTGTTATTTATTCTGGCTGCTCTTTGTATAATTGATTTTGGGATAAGGAGACAGCTATGATAGAATAATAAAATCTAAAATGGGAGATGCCTTTCATGGATTGTGTCATGTCAATCT